ACTCTCAAAAGAAACTTTGAATGTTTCAATCGAAATGAAAATGATCAGAAGCTTTCTAAATCCTCCCCTTATTTTTAGTTCATATTTTGGAAAGCACCTGTGAGGATACAGAGATGAAAAAGTCGTGGTTCTTTCCCTCAAGGACCCTAAGATGTATAATTGGAAAAGATAAGTAGAAAGGATAACAGAGGTACACAACTGCAATACAAGATAGGTATCATAACAAAAGGCTTCGGTCTGGAAGAGAGAATGAGGACACTGGGAAAATCAGGAGTGGCTTCCTGAAGATGGCATTTAAGTTGACCATGCAGGATGGGTAGGATTTTAACAGAAATGTGGAAAGGGGAACTGTGTAGTGGAGAAAGGGCCACAAGTGAAGATATGAATGCCAGAAAGTGCAGGAGATGGGTACAGTCAACAAGGAATATGTGTAGAAGAGTAGGATGAGATAGAGTTGGGAAGACAGCGTGAGTCATTTTGTAATGATTATTAACTGGAGATGGGGATGGGGAGTAATGACTAAGCTTATTTTTAAGAAATTTAATCTGGCAAAGATGGATATGATGAATTGTATGGGAAGATACTACCTAAAATTGCTAGCTGGATTGCCATTGCAATTGGCTGGGTGTAGTAGGTAAGGAAGCCCTTTTATGACTTAAGGCAGTGGAAAAAACGAAAACAGGACTGATCTGAGGTTGCTAAATTAACATTCTACAATGTGTGTTTACGTTTCAAAAAGTAGCTTAGAAAGTTTAAATAACCTGCCAAGATTACACATCTATGAAGCGGATAAACCAGGATTCTGATTCCCACCCTACCCGGCAAATTAATGGTCACTTTGGCCCCAGTTCCACTGTCAAGTTTGTAAGATATTAACCGCAGTGGGGAAGGGTTGGGGGAGTAGGCCTTGCTCAGAAAGCAGAGCTCAGAAAACAATGCCAGGCAGGGCAAGAGCAGCCGTCAGATGGGTGTGCTGAGTATGTCCCACGATGGGTGGGTAAGTGGCAACGGAGTGAGGTGTCTTGGGGTCCAATTTGTGCGCGTGGAGTGAGACAGAAAACCTGGAGCCCGATCTCCCGGCCAGCGACTCCCTCCTTCTGGGTGTGCGGCTGAAGACTGGAAGCAGGTTGCCTTGCCTGCTGCAAGCCCGCCGTACCTACCCCTTCTCCGCGTGCGCCCCTCCCTGTGCCTGCGCATTACCGGCTAGCCGGCGGCGGGCGCTGCAGCCCCTACGTGATTCTGCGGCTCACTCCCCTCGGATGGTCTTTCCACCCGAGTTTTTCCCGGGAAGAGGCTCTCAAGACTAGCCAGTGCAGGAGGAGGAGTCGAACTCTGGATAGCCTGTTTATAAAGCCCTAACTGTGCCGATGTTGACCGTTTTCTGAAACTCCTCCTCCAAAACCCACGCCAAACCACAAGATGAAGGAAATTCACACATCAGGTATTGGGAAGGGCGTTGGCTGCGGTCTGTGAAAACTGCGTAACTTGACCATTATTCCCCACAGGATGCCAAAAACCATGGAAGACTTCTGATGTTCTGGGAGGGTTGACAAAGATGGACCTTAAATTCTAGGTCAGTACTAATCTCTAGGATCGAGCACTTGGATTTCTATTATACTCCTGCTTTCCCTGCCCAGAATTTAGGTATTCATGGTTGAGATCCTGAAGAAAACATTTTCTGCTGAGCAGAAGCAATTTAATAATTGCCTCCCTTCATTGTAAGTTTTTTATTTCTTCCTTATGTCTGATTTAACATATACCTTATCTTTTAAAATCTTACAGCATATTTCCTTCACAAACAGAAAATGAATGAAAATAAAGATACTGATTCAAAGAAAAGTGAAGAATACGAAGATGACTTTGAAAAGGACCTGGAGTGGTTAATTAATGAAAATGAAAAAAGTGATGCCAGCATAATAGAGGTATATATTGCCAACAGCATTCATAATAATTATCAATTTTGACTGAAAAATATCTTGTTTTTAGATGGCTTGTGAGAAGGAAGAGAATATTAACCAAGACTTAAAAGAGAATGAGACAGTAATGGAGCACACCAAACGGCATTCTGATCCTGACAAATCTTTGCAGGATGAGGTCTCACCAAGAAGAAATGACATCATTTCTGTACCAGGTATTCAACCTTTGGATCCCATATCAGATTCAGATAGTGAAAACTCTTTCCAGGAATCCAAACTAGAAAGCCAGAAAGACTTGGAGGAGGAAGAGGATGAGGAAGTAAGGAGATATATTATGGAGAAAATTGTACAAGCTAACAAGCTTCTACAGAATCAAGAACCGGTGAATGATAAAAGGGAGCGAAAACTTAAGTTCAAGGACCAGTTAGTTGATTTGGAAGTTCCTCCACTAGAAGACACTACTACTTTTAAAAATTATTTTGAAAACGAAAGGAATATGTTTGGGAAACTGTCACAATTATGTATTTCCAATGATTTTGGACAAGAAGATGTGCTCCTGTCACTTACTAATGGAAGCTGTGAAGAAAACAAGGATAGGACAATACTGGTAGAGAGAGATGGAAAATTTGAACTTCTGAATTTACAAGACATTGCCAGTCAGGGGTTTTTGCCTCCCATTAATAATGCAAATAGTACAGAAAATGACCCTCAGCAGTTGTTACCCAGATCTTCCAACTCCTCTGTCAGTGGCACCAAGAAAGAAGATTCTACAGCAAAGATTCATGCTGTCACTCACTCATCAACAGGAGAGCCGCTGGCTTATATCGCTCAGCCACCACTCAACCGCAAGACTTGTCCAAGCTCTGCTGTCAACTCAGATCGAAGTAAAGGGAATGGGAAATCTAATCACAGGACACAGTCTGCACATATCTCACCAGTGACTTCAACATACTGTCTTTCCCCTCGACAGAAAGAACTACAAAAACAACTAGAAGAAAAGAGAGAAAAACTGAAAAGAGAGGTGAGAACCTAAGTGGGCATTATATTAAAAGTTCCATTAATGTCTTTTCATATTCTTTTACTAGGAAGAGCGACGAAAAATAGAAGAAGAGAAAGAAAAAAAGAGAGAGAATGACATAGTATTTAAAGCGTGGTTGCAAAAGAAAAGAGAGCAGGTCTTAGAAATGAGGAGAATTCAGCGAGCAAAGGAAATTGAAGACATGAACAGTAGAGTAAGTAAAACTTCTCTGAAAAATAAGTTCATCTAAACTAAGTAAAGCTTGTTTTTCTAATCAGCAGGAAAACAGAGATCCACAACAAGCTTTTCGATTATGGCTTAAAAAAAAGCACGAAGAGCAGATGAAAGAAAGACAGACAGAAGAACTAAGAAAGCAAGAGGAATGTTTATTCTTCCTTAAAGGAACAGAAGGCCGGGAAAGGGCCTTTAAACAGTAAGTTAAAGGCAGGGCATTTCCCCCCTCCTCTCACCAAATCTGATCATGCCTGTTTCTACAGATGGTTAAGAAGGAAACGGATGGAAAAAATGGCAGAGCAACAAGCTGTCAGAGAGAGAACTAGACAGCTCCGACTAGAAGCTAAGCGTTCTAAACAGTTACAGCACCACCTATATATGTCAGAAGCCAAACCTTTTCGTTTTACTGATCATTATAACTGAAAGTTTCTATTAAATATTTCAGTGGGCAGCTGCTATCAAAATTTTGGATATGATTTCTTAGGGTCTGTGTACTTTGGTTGTATTCTAAATTATGGAAATGGTATTTATCTTTTATTGACAGTGAATTTGTTTTTTTAATACTAGAACAAAATAAATTTTTTTCTCACAGTGTTGTAATGTGTTGTGCCATCTCTTAGTCTGTGCAACAA